CCACCTCCTGGGTTCTAAGCGATTCTCCTGTCAGCCTCTGGAACAGCTTGGATTACAGGCGCCCGCCACCACGCCAGGCTAATTTTGTATTTTTAATAGAGACGGGGTTTCACCATGTTGGCCAGGCTGGTCTCGAACTCCTGACCTCAGGTGATCCACCCGTTTCGGCCTCCCAAAGTGCTGGGATTACAGGCGTGAGCCACCGCGCCCGGCCCAACTTTGAGGTTTTATCTGCCACTTACTATGCAGTCTTGGCTAGAACACTTAACTTCTTTGAGCCCGAGTTTCCTCATCATTAAATGGAGATAATTCAGGTTTGATGTGAAGATTTGAGAAGAAGGTATGTCTGACACACTGCCGAAGATCGATAAATATTTGTTGAATGAATAACACAGCCAGCCGAAGCTCAACAAAAGACACATACACAAACACACCCACACGGTTGGGTAGTTGCCGTCTCCCGGGGAGCTCCAGAAGTGTAAGCTCTCAGCCCTCCCTCTGACTTCAGAAGCCTGAAGCTACTAAGCCCGCAGCCCGGTGCGTCTCTTCGCAGCCTTAATCAGTGCCCGGGCAAAGGCCTGCAGAGAATTCTCTGGGCCTCGCACCAGGCCCCAAGAACACACTGGAGACTCGTTTCGCCTTCTCCCTCGCCGTTTCCCCCCTCCAGGGCCAGAGTCCGAGGAAGCCCGATAGCGGTTCTCGGCCTCCGAAACACAACTACAACACTGGGGAGCTTGCCCTGCAGTTAGCGTCCAGCGGGGATTAGGCACTTCGTTTTCCTCATCGTTTCAATCTCTATCTTCTGGTCGGGGTCCAAGCTCAGCGGCACCACGTCACGGCCCTTAGTGGTCTAGGCCACACCCCTCCTTCCCGACAGCCTCAAGTCCACTACCAGCGGTCTGGAAGGCCACGTTGCCTAGGAAACTGGGGCGGGGCTTGGGAAACGACGGCCCTGCGCGCAGTTTGCGCAGGCGCTCCGGCCCTGGCCTCTGACTATCGCGAGAATCGGCTCCCGGAAGTTCCACGTCAGTCAGTCTGACGGTCAGTGGATCGGTGGGTTTATCTCAAGGCCTGAGTAGCCGGTAACAAACGAGGGTTCCCGGGATTGGACCGACGCAGCCATGGTAGGTCCAGATCCCGTAGAAGGGAGCGGGGTAAGAACTCAATATTATGCTTTATGGTTACTAGGACTTCATGAATAACACTTCTTCAGAATATTTCCTGATATGACACTATTGACCTGGGCACAAAATTGTGATTTGTGAATATTTAAAATTCATTGGCCGGGTGCGGGGGTTCACGCCTGTAATCCTAGCACTTTGGGAGGCCGAGGCGGGCGGATCACAAGGTCAGGAGATCGAAACCATCCTGGCTAACACGGTGAAACCCTGTCTCTACTGAAAATACAAAAAATTAGCTGGGCATGGTAGCATGCGCCTGTAGTCCCAGCTACTTGGGAGGCTGAGGCAGGAGAATCGCTTGAACCCGGGAAGCAGAGGTTTCAGTGAGCAGAGATCAGCGCCACTGCACTCCAGCCTGGACGACAGAGCGAGACTTCGCCACTGCACTCCAGCCTGGACGACAGAGCGAGACTTCGTCTCAAAAAGAAAAAAAGTAAATTTATTTACTAGATAATTCTATGAACTAGCAATTTAATTTTTTTAATGTTTCTTTTTAGCCTCTGCGACTTGATATCAAAAGAAAGCTAACTGCTAGATCTGATCGAGTTAAGAGTGTGGATCTGCATCCTACAGAGCCATGGATGTTGGCAAGTCTTTACAATGGCAGTGTGTGTGTTTGGAATCATGAAACACAGGTAGGAATTTTTCAGGACTGTATTAGAAATAACTCAATTTGTGTATTCTTGTTACATTTTAAAGACACTGGTGAAGACATTTGAAGTATGTGATCTTCCTGTTCGAGCTGCAAAGTTTGTTGCAAGGAAGAATTGGGTTGTGACAGGAGCGGTAAGTAATTAATATGAATCTCTATTCCCATTAGGGATGATGGTTTTAAAATTTCTGTTTCTAGGATGACATGCAGATTAGAGTGTTCAATTACAATACTCTGGAGAGAGTTCATATGTTTGAAGCACACTCAGACTACATTCGCTGTATTGCTGTTCATCCAACCCAGCCTTTCATTCTAACTAGCAGTGGTAAGAGATGACCTTTTTTGGTCATGTGCGTCTACAACTAACTTGAGACTTTCTTTTGGCCTAGATGACATGCTTATTAAGCTCTGGGACTGGGATAAAAAATGGTCTTGCTCACAAGTGTTTGAAGGACACACCCATTATGTTATGCAGATTGTGATCAACCCCAAAGATAACAATCAGTTTGCCAGTGCCTCTTTGGACAGGACTATCAAGGTAGGGCATCCACATTTTGTGTCAGTTATCATTATTGACTGGCCGATGCTGTTTCTCTCTGCAGGTGTGGCAGTTGGGCTCTTCGTCACCAAACTTCACTTTGGAAGGACATGAGAAAGGCGTGAATTGCATTGATTACTACAGTGGTGGGGACAAGCCATACCTCATTTCAGGTGCAGATGACCGTCTTGTTAAAATATGGGATTATCAGGTACAGTTTTTCATAACCTTACTTCCATATGTAATAAAACATGTTTTCTATGTCTTAATTACAGAATAAAACATGTGTGCAGACACTGGAAGGACATGCCCAAAATGTGTCTTGTGCCAGCTTTCATCCTGAGTTGCCAATCATTATCACAGGTTCAGAAGATGGTAAGTTAGAAGGGTATGTTTATTCCTGTGCTTCAAAAGGGAGTATTTACATTGTTCTTTTTAGGAACAGTACGTATTTGGCATTCAAGCACCTACCGGCTTGAGAGCACACTGAATTATGGAATGGAGAGGGTATGGTGCGTGGCCAGTCTAAGAGGGTCAAACAATGTCGCTTTGGGCTATGATGAAGGGAGCATCATTGTTAAGGTAATTATACTATCCCTCTCAGTAGGTGGACATCATTGCTGAGAGCTATTTTTCTTTCTTTCAGCTTGGTCGGGAGGAACCTGCCATGTCCATGGATGCCAATGGAAAGATAATTTGGGCCAAGCATTCAGAAGTCCAGCAGGCCAACCTAAAAGCAATGGGAGATGCTGAAATTAAAGATGGTGAAAGATTGCCACTGGCAGTAAAGGATATGGGCAGTTGTGAAATATACCCTCAGACTATTCAGCACAATCCTAATGGGCGGTAAGCCATCACCAAAATTGTCCCTCAGCTTCGTACTTCCCTCCCTGGCTTCTGTGATTTCTAGGTTTGTGGTGGTGTGTGGTGATGGGGAGTATATCATCTACACAGCAATGGCATTGAGAAACAAGAGCTTTGGATCTGCTCAGGAGTTTGCATGGGCCCACGATTCTTCAGAGTAAGTTTTGATTGTATGATAGCCAGCATGCCATGTTATGTTTGCCTTCCCTTTTTTCTCCCAGGTATGCAATAAGAGAGAGCAACAGCATTGTAAAGATATTTAAGAACTTTAAGGAAAAAAAATCATTTAAACCAGATTTTGGAGCAGAAAGTGAGTGTGATCTACATATGATACATTTTTAACCTAAGCAAAACTCTTTTTATGTTCCCTTTAGGTATCTACGGCGGCTTCTTATTGGGAGTCAGATCTGTAAATGGCTTAGCCTTCTATGACTGGGACAATACAGAACTCATACGAAGAATTGAAATTCAGCCCAAACATGTGAGTTTCCCCTCCATTGTTGTTTTTGGAATAATCAGTTGTCTATGATTTTGTTGTGTTGCAGATTTTCTGGTCTGACTCTGGAGAGCTAGTCTGTATTGCTACTGAGGAATCATTTTTTATCCTTAAGTATCTGTCAGAAAAAGTCTTGGCTGCACAGGAAACACATGAGGGAGTTACTGAAGATGGCATTGAAGATGCCTTTGAGGTAATTGCATCAGCACAACTTTCGCTTTCAGCTAAAGTAATTGTCTTTATTTTTCTTTCTGCAGGTTCTTGGTGAGATTCAGGAAATTGTGAAAACAGGGCTTTGGGTAGGCGATTGCTTCATTTACACAAGTTCTGTGAACAGATTAAATTATTATGTTGGAGGAGAAATAGTCACCATTGCCCACTTGGACAGGTACCTGAGTATCATTTTGCATTTGTCCTAAAAATTTCTAACTTGGTTTCTGTTTCTTTTATAGGACGATGTATCTCCTAGGCTACATTCCTAAAGACAACAGGCTTTATCTGGGGGATAAAGAATTGAACATCATTAGCTATTCCCTGCTGGTTTCAGTCCTGGAATACCAGACAGCTGTCATGCGGAGGGACTTTAGCATGGCTGATAAGGTCCTTCCTACCATTCCAAAAGAACAGAGGACCAGAGTTGCACACTTTTTGGAAAAGCAGGTAAGAGGTTTTGTTTTTTTCTTTTTGTTTTTTAAATATATATAATTTTTAAAAATCTGTTTAGGGCTTCAAGCAGCAAGCTCTTACAGTATCCACAGATCCTGAGCATCGTTTTGAGCTTGCTCTTCAGCTTGGAGAGTTAAAAATTGCATACCAGTTAGCAGTGGAAGCAGAGGTATGTACTAATTCATGATTTTTCATAACTGAGATATTTTAACTTGGAAACTCTTTTCTTACAGTCAGAACAGAAGTGGAAACAACTTGCTGAACTTGCCATTAGTAAATGTCAGTTTGGCCTAGCCCAGGAGTGCCTGCATCATGCACAGGATTATGGGGGCCTGCTGCTTTTGGCCACTGCCTCTGGAAATGCTAATATGGTGAACAAGCTAGCAGAGGGTGCGGAGAGAGATGGCAAAAATAATGTGGCATTCATGAGCTACTTTTTACAGGGCAAGTGAGTATTAATTTAAAAGATTAATTAATTCTTGGTAACAGTACCTCTCCTTTTTAATGTTTAGGGTTGATGCCTGCCTAGAGCTCTTAATTAGAACTGGACGGCTGCCAGAAGCTGCCTTCTTGGCCCGAACTTACTTACCCAGTCAGGTTTCAAGGTACAGACTTTTAATTTTAGGAAGAAATGTTTGTCTCTCTTTGGTTCCATGATGTCTATAATAGGGTAGTGAAACTCTGGAGAGAGAATCTCTCAAAAGTCAATCAGAAAGCAGCAGAATCCCTTGCTGACCCAACAGAGTATGAAAACCTGTTCCCTGGATTAAAAGAAGCCTTTGTTGTTGAAGAATGGGTGAAGGAAACACATGCTGATCTGTGGCCAGCCAAACAATACCCACTTGTCACGGTGAGTGGCCAGGATGTCAAGCTTCATTTATTTCTCATTTCATCATTGCTTTATTCTCTGATAGCCAAATGAAGAGAGAAATGTCATGGAAGAGGGAAAAGACTTTCAGCCCTCAAGATCTACAGCTCAACAGGTCAGTAGAGCACTTCATGTGATAAATTTGGCGTCTTCATATATATCTTCACTTGTGGTTTCAGGAACTTGATGGGAAACCTGCTTCTCCTACTCCGGTTATTGTGGCCTCCCACACAGCCAACAAAGAAGAAAAGGTAGGTCAGACATCATACTCAAACCTCCCTCTAAACTTAATTACCCTCTTCCTTTTGTCTGCAGAGTTTACTCGAACTAGAAGTAGATTTGGATAATTTGGAATTAGAAGATATTGACACAACAGATATCAATCTGGATGAAGATATTTTGGATGATTGACTGTAATGCTTTCCATTTACCTGACTAAACAGATCATTATTATATATAGGTATTGATTGCTACCCTGACCACAGTGCTTTGGACTATGAGAAACTTCTTAGATTTTTATATGTAAATGCTGTGGACCACTGGGAGCACAATGCCCACATCATCTTAAGAAGAGTTTATGTGCAGCATTTAAATCACTGTGTTTTCCTTGTTAACTAAAACAGACATGGGCTTTGATTTTTTTCATACTATTAGACCATATCTCATAAAACCTTTTGAATTAATGAAGGTACTTGTTTCCTTTCTCAATAATGAAAATAGGCTTCTAGTTTTAGAAGGCTGAGCCGAAACTACACCTTGCCTAGGGATCAGCCCCACTGTCTTTTCTTTGTATAACTAAATCTGCATTTTCAAATGTTGTCAATCACATTTTTCTTAGAGCTGAATATCCAGGCTGTAATTCTCTAAACCCTTTTTCTTGACCTCATTGCATCATTCCAC